GACCAGCCTGACCATCATGGTGAAACCCCGACTCTACTAAAAATACAAAAATTAGCCGGGCGTGGTGGCGCATGCCTGTAATCCCAGCTACTCGGGATGAGGCACGAGAATCCCTTGAACCCTGGAGGCGGAGGCTGCAGTGAGCTGAGATCGCGCCACTGCACTCCAGCCCGGGCGACAGAGCGAGGCTCCGTCTTTTAAAAAAATAAAAGAATAAGTAAATAAGTTTAAAAGGTCTTTTACTTCAGTCCAGTTGGTAACTAAAAAATAATAATACATTTTTTTTACATCCTTCTTCCATAATATTGTGTAGCCTCTTACATCTACGGAATCAAAAGGGATCCTTCCCAAGGTTCATTCTAGCAAAGGAAAACGTTTCTTTCCACCATACACCCTGCGACACGTGTCTTAATCCACTCCTGCTCAACTGGCTCCCAGTGGATCCCTAGGGATTTTTTTTTTTGGAGCCAACGTGGGTCAGAAAAAGGAAGAGGGTGGGTCAGCCACAGGTTTTCAGCGGACTGGGCTGGCGGTCGCAAATTCCCCTTACTTCCCCACGTAGGTAAAAGCTAACGCTGCGGCGAGGCAGCCGCGGTCGGGGCGTCTCCGCTGAAGGCGCCCGGGCCTCCTGCACGTTGGCTGCCCGGGTGCGGGGGTGCGGGCTGCGGTAGGCGCGGAGGTGCAGCGGTAGGACCTCCGCGCACAGGCCCGCCTGGGCGGACACAGCCCGAGTTGGACACGGGAGCAGCCGGGCAGCGCGTCTTGACGGACCGGCGAGCACTTGGGCCGGTTCACATCCGTATCCCACTTCAAGGAGACGTCTTCGCTGCATCCTCCGGTTCCGGGTGGAGGCTGACCCTGGGCCATTCCGTCTCCGGTCTCTGGTATTTCTGCTGGGTCACTTCATCCCGGGGGCCTCTGAGGAGGCGGAACTACTGTGTCAGGAGTCGTGGTTTTCAAGGAGAAGTCGTGGTCGGATTGACAGAGGTAGGGGAAGTAGGCGGAACTTCCGGCTGGCTCTTCCATCAGCTGCCTTCCCCGGGCGTCTCCCCGCAACCTCCTCAACTTCCCTAGTCAGTGACGCGGCGCCGGCCAGAAATCCGACCGGACCGGGCTCGGGGGAGCGTGAGTTGCAGGTGTGTGCCTATCTTTGCGTCTCTGTTTGAGAAATTCAAGGAATGTACCTTTTTACGTTTGCAGCATGTGCCGAAGCGCCACCTCAGAAGATAAAAAGAAATGAGTCTCATATTTGGCATTCTTTTAGGTTTGTTACCTACCTTATTCATTAATGTAAATAGAAAATTTTTGTTTTCACTTTCTATGACCAGTTAAAAGAAGATGGATGCACAGTGTTCAGCCAAGGTCAATGCAAGGAAGAGGAGAAAAGAGGCGCCCGGACCCAACGGGGCAACAGAAGAAGATGGGGTTCCTTCCAAAGTGCAGCGCTGTGCAGTGGTAAGTGGAGATTAACCTGGCAGGGGGAGGGTACTTTCTTTTCCTTCACTTTCCATTTCTTAAGGGCTTACGGCAACCAGCTCCTTTTTCTGATGAAATTGAAGTTGACTTTAGTAAGCCCTATGTCAGGGTAACTATGGAAGAAGCCAGCAGAGGAACTCCTTGTAAGTAAATACCTTCTTAATTTGTTGTTTGATTTTTGTGATCAATTCTTTCATTTGGATTTAGGTGAGCGACCTGTGAGAGTTTATGCCGATGGAATATTTGACTTATTTCACTCTGGTCACGCCCGAGCTCTGATGCAAGCGAAGAACCTTTTCCCTAATACGTACCTCATTGTGGGAGGTAAGAAAACATTTGGTGACTTCAGGTGCTGTTCCAACACACAATTTATGATGTGGTGAACCAGTTTGCAGTGATGAGCTCACACACAACTTCAAAGGCTTCACGGTGATGAACGAGAATGAGCGCTATGACGCAGTCCAGCACTGCCGCTACGTGGATGAGGTGGTGAGGAATGCGCCCTGGACGCTGACACCCGAGTTCCTGGCCGAACACCGGGTAAGAAACTGGACACATATTCCCATTCCTTGCATGGGTTTTAATGATGTTTCCTTATTTTCAGATTGATTTTGTAGCCCATGATGATATTCCTTATTCATCTGCTGGCAGTGATGATGTTTATAAGCACATCAAGGAGGCAGGTGAGTGAGCTGTGCTTCCTCACTGTAGGGGAACAGTGTTTGTCTGTATGTGTTTCTGAGTTAGGCATGTTTGCTCCAACACAGAGGACAGAAGGTATCTCCACATCAGACATCATCACCCGAATTGTGCGGGATTATGATGTGTATGCGAGGCGGAACCTGCAGAGGGGCTACACAGCAAAGGAGCTCAATGTCAGCTTTATCAACGTGAGTTCCAGCCTTACCCCAGAGTTCCCTGATTATTTCTCAGAAGAGTTATTTCTTTATCTAGGAGAAGAAATACCACTTGCAGGAGAGGGTTGACAAAGTAAAGAAGAAAGTGAAAGATGTGGAGGAAAAGTCAAAAGAATTTGTTCAGAAGGTGGAGGAAAAAAGCATTGACCTCATTCAGAAGTGGGAGGAGAAGTCCCGAGAATTCATTGGAAGTTTTCTGGAAATGTTTGGTCCGGAAGGAGCACTGGTATGTTCTTTCCCACTGGACAATGTAGGGAGGTTTTTCTGACTCTTCCTTTCGGTTTCTGCAGAAACATATGCTGAAAGAGGGGAAGGGCCGGATGCTGCAGGCCATCAGCCCGAAGCAGAGCCCCAGCAGCAGCCCTACTCGCGAGCGCTCCCCCTCCCCCTCTTTCCGATGGCCCTTCTCCGGCAAGACTTCCCCACCTTGCTCCCCAGCAAATCTCTCCAGGCACAAGGCTGCAGCCTATGATATCAGTGAGGATGAAGAAGACTAATGTTTCCTCCCTCCTTTCCTGTCCTCCCTTTCTGTCCCATTACCTTCAGAAGCTCTCTGTTGAATTCCAAATTGTGACCCCAACACTAAACCTAAGGACAGCTACAAAGGAAAGACAACTGGGGAAAGAAGACCTAGGACTGGGGGAACCCAAACAGCCTGTCCTGCAAGTGACATCACTCACCCACACGAAGGAGGGGGACTGCACCTTAGAAGCCTGCTCTGCATCCATTTACCCCCCCCCAAGGGCTTTGTTTCACTGTTTATGTTCACGTGATCTCAACAGGGAAATTGTCATTTTCATTAATTTTTTAAAAAATTCGTCTTTCAAATGTAGAACTAATTTTTTGCCCCTGAGGAGTGGGCAGAAGAAGGAGGTAGTGTAATACGCAGAGGCCTTTTCTTCCCGGTATACTATAGCATTTGCCTTCCGTTCTGAAGCTATGTGGCTTGCCAAGTCCTTCACGAAATGAGCCACGCTGATGGGTAATTTGTGGAGAAATATCTTAATTTTGATTTCCTTAAGGAAAAGCGAAAAGCAGAGTTACAGTCACAAATCCCCTGAACGTACTGCTGTCACCAGTGTCATTGTGGCTGCGGGAAGGAGATCTGAACCTAACTTTTCTTACTCCCTGAGGAGTTTCTTGTTGGACCCAATGGGGTCCATGAAGACACTGATGGGGATGGAAGCAGACCCATGGCATCAACTGCAGTGTTTCTGCTGTGTTCATCTTCTCAGAAAACTCTGTGACCCAGTTCTTTGGGAGCTTTTGTCAGTCTCTTTCGTGCCATCTACCTTCGAAGGAAGGAACACTTTTAGAGTTACAATGATGAGGAGAGGAGCGGGACAATACTCAATCCTATACCAAGTCGATTGAGATTAGTTTCCTACTGGGAGTAAGTGCCTGGCCCTGCTACTCCTATTTGAATGCTATTAATATTACCTAGCCTTTTACAAAGGATACTTTGTAAATGTCTGCTGTTGGAACTTGATGTTAATCCATTTTGGTCATAGCCATATTAGAGAGATTTGCACAGAATGTAAAGGCAAAAGCATAGGAAACACCTTCCTTTCTAAAGCAACAGCCTTATCACCTTGACCTCTGTCCCTCTTCAGAACATTCTTCCCTGGAACCAGTGCTCCACATCTTTCTTTTCCTCTGAGAGCTGCAGCTGGCAGGGACCTCCCTCTGCTGCTCCTCCAGCAAGCCACAGAGCATACCCTCACGTGACAAGAGTGTGGTAGGTTTTCTCCCCACTTTTCACACACGCCTGGTGGTTGTGGTTCCATCTGCCTTGTTGGCTTGCCCGGGGGGATTCAACACTTGACTTTCAAATCAAAGAATGCTAATGCTTAGCACTTGCTGTTGAGCATGCTCTAACTTTTAAAGCCCTGGCCTCCTGTCTCCTTAGCTGCTTAGCTACGCGGCCTAGCAGATCATCACCCATCAGTAATCCTGTGGCTAGATCCAGGGGAAAATTGCTTATGTCCAGGCCCCACCCCTGTCACTCATAAATACCCCTTGTGGGGGTGGAATTTTAGTGTTTTCAGCTAAGAAAACCACATTTTCTCTTTCCTTGCCTCTGCTAGGACTGTGAGCATCTCATAGTCCACTCCCTAAACACTTTCTGGTAACACCTAGTTTTCCGCCTGAGGGTCAGAGGCTAGAATCATTGCCTGCACAGCAGGACTACCTTGGTTCTTAAAACTTGGATCACCCAGGCAAGGCGTGGTGGCTCACGCCTGTCATCTCAGCACTTTGGGAGACTGAGGCTGGTGGATCACTTGAGGCCACGAGTTTGAGACCAGCCTGACCAACGTGGTGAAACCCCATCTCTACTAAAAATACAAAAATTAGCCAGGCGTGGTGGTGGGCACCTGTAATCCCAGCTACTTGGGAGGCTGAGGCAGGAGAATCCCTTGAACCCAGGAGGCGGAGGTTGCAGTGAGCAGAGATGGTGCCGCTGCAGTCCAGCCTGGGTGACAGAGCGAGACTCTGTCTCCAAAACAAAACAAAAACCACACACACATACAGAAATAAAGAGAAATAATCAACTAGAAAAAAAACAAAACTTGGATCACCCAGAAAGAGCGTCACAGAGGCGAGGGAGAATGAAGCCTCTTGTTATCCTGATCGCCTATGACAACGACATTTCTAACTCTTCTTTGAAGCGCAGTTCTTACTCTTAAATCTGGTCATACAAGCTTTGGCTTGGAATCCTGTCTGTCTTTGAAACAGCTGAAGTTAGTGTTTTCCTGTGTTACCCAGTGTTACATAGTCTCATCTTTGAACTTTTCTGCGTCAGCCTTCTCTCTTTGGGAATGCTGCCTGTTTCTGTCTAACTTATTCTCCCTGGTGTGGTGTGGCAGTGAAGTCTGTGCTGAAGCCCATCTGCTTGGTTCCTCCAAGTGCACATTATGCAAGTGTATTTGGATAGACAGGGAGATGCCCGGAACGTGGTTTTCCTCCTCCCTCCCTATTGGAGCCATACCTCCTAAATATATTGTCTGGGTCCCAAATGTTTGAGCCCTCTTCCTCTGCTCTCAGTGGGCTGCTCTTGGCATGCCCTGTGCTTGGAACGGGACCTGCAGGCTGACAGGCCTCTGAGACTGCTAGGGCCAGCAAACGTACATGTTATTGGGAAACTCCCTTTCCCCTTTTGGTGAGCTTCTACCACCTCAGTCTAATCGTTTTGACTGAAAGCTATTTGTCTGACTGAAAGCTAAAATCTTTTATAGTGTGGCCTGTTAGATACTTTGGGGTAAATGTGGTCTGAGGTGCTGGACTAGCACGGGTAGATGGAGAAAGCTGTTGGGAAGTTGCATAATGTGGTCATCTGTGCCTAATTAAATGAGGTTAGAGGTGTGCACACCACCACAATGCCTGGGATCTAAATCTTCAGATATTAACGTTTGAGGCTATGGAGCTGTTTCCCTGAATCACACACGAGAAAGCAGTCAACATGGGTGGGCCAAATGTGGCCAAGATGAGAGAGCCAGAAGTGTTGGCCTTAGAGCAGAGCCTCTGTGTGTGAGACATTAGAAGGCCAGAGCCGGGGAGGTGCCGGCGCAGCCACTGCCTTCCGGTGGGCCGGACGGAAAGCTTGGTCTTATGCTAGATTCAGAAGCACTGAAGAATGGAGGTTGACACTTTAGAGGACTAGGAAGGGATCATTTGTGCTCTTGCAGCTATTGCTGATAGCTAGAGCCAAAGACCATTATATTGCTGAGGCTTGGGTAAGAAAGTTAGGGATGTGAGGAGGTTGAAAATCCTGAAGAAGAGAAAAAATATGAGGGAGGCTAAGGAAACTTAGCCACTTTCTGATCACTGATGACTCCTTAGGCTGCACCTGAGTGATGGTGGTGTTTTTGGAGGCTGTACCTGAGTGATGGTGGTTTTTGGGGGGCTGCACCTGAGCGATAGTGATTTTTTTTTGGAGGCTGCACAGCTGGTCAGACCATCTCTAGATGTTCTTTCCACAGTGGTTCATAGGGCGTCATTCCCCCTTCCTGGATTATTTTGACTATGGGTAGCTTATTTTCAAGAGCTCTTTGCCTTTTTAATCCTGTTCCAGATCACTTATCCAAAATCTTTCCAAATCAATTATATTTTGCTGCTTTTCTTTAATTCCCTAAAAGCCATAGCTTCTAGATTTTCTATCAGCACACATTCTCACCAGAAGTTGAACCAATACAGGTAGAAAAAGAAAGCCCCCTTAATGTTTTTAACTGATGATATTTTTTTAAGCTTACCAATATAAGTATTTTTAAAGGTTCTATTTTTCAAAGTCATAACAATGATTGTTCTTGTTTTCTCTCATAGAATAGACTGCCATCGGATAAAGAGTGGTCCCTAGCTTCTATTTTTCCAAGTAAATAAGTAGAACATGTTCTTGGGATTATACCATTAAATGTTAATTTTCTTGAAGAAGAAAGATTGTTGTCTGCCAAGATTTTATGTTAGCGCTCGGATTGAGGCAGAAAACGGAAGCACCAGGTTTAACACTGGGATGACTTGGGTTGTGTTCCTGGAGGTTTGAAGTGGGCCTTCCCGCCTTTTGAGGGGGAAAACTGACTGTTTTGAACACATATCCTGGATTAGTTGGGTTGTTTTGTATTGAGGATCCCTAAAAGACAAAAGAGTCTTGGAAAGGACTGCTGGCTTCGTCTTGAACGTTCGCCCCATCACCAGTGTGAGTCCGTGGGGAAGTCTTCCTCAAGTGGGGTTCAGTCTGTAATTTTCCTGTCTGTTCTTAGTTTGTTCTGAGTTATTTTGGATTTTGTTCTTTAGCCAAATAAAGGCAGTGTGGTTTTACCTGATGTTCCATGTCCAGTGGTGTTTTTATTTTTTA